CACAGTAAGCACAGCATAAGTGGGTGATTTGGGGGAGTCATTGTGTTCCCAGGGAGCACACCCCAATATTCAGCCCAGCTGCTCAGAGGCAAAGAGCTGGCACAGCAGAAACCGAGCCTGCGCAGGGCCACTCTGCATGGGCAGGTGTGACAAGCTTGTCTCTCCCCCAGTTCACCACACCTTGTCCCCCACTGGTTTCTCTCCTGTAAGACATTGCCGAGCTGTTGGTAGAATTTCAGACAATGGAGGAAGGTGACGAAGCCAAGGGAAGGGAAGTCTCAGTTTGTTGCCTGTGGAAGCCCAGCCGCCTCTGTTTATAAGAGCTCCCCATTCTGCCCCCTTCTCACTCAAACGTCTGGGTGTCTCTGATACAAAGAGCCTGGCATAGTCCCTGATAAACAGCAAGTGCCTAATTAAATGCTGTCAGTGGTTATGTGGTATTGGGAAGATATATGTGTCTGTGTAGCTCTGTGCATATGATTCTGTATATATGACTGTGTATGCTTATGTATGTCTCTCTGTTCACATACATATGCTATATATTTATATATTTATATACATAACTGTGTGTGTCTGAGTGTCTATCTGTGTGTATGTATCTATGTGGGTAGGCATGTGTAAATGACAGTGATTATGTTCCAGCTCATATGTACATACATGACTGCCTGTTTATATATGTTTATAAATATATTGCATATATATAACTCTCTGATATATGTCCATATGTATATATGTGTGTATTAAGTTGAACCATGTAAAATTGCTACTTTTGTAGATAAAACAGTTGACTATCTGCAGTTTCCTACTGTTAAGCCTGTAGCTAATTGTGTGTCTAGATCTAAATGTGCTTGTGTATTTGACTATGTGTGTATCGTCTGTGTGTACAAGTGTATATATTTAACCATGTTTGGATACGATTCTTTTGCTCTCTAAGTCTACACACCCATGGCGCATGCATCTGGATGACCATCTGTGTGTGTGACTGTCTCGATGTACACATCTGTGAGTGGAGAACCTGGTTTGGAGGGACTGTTAGGAAAGGCAGGCAAACAGAGTGAGTGTGACCACCCAGAGCCTCTCACGCCGGCTCTGCACACGCCAGGCTTTTATCCCCACCTCCACATTGCAGCTATCGCAGTTCTTCCACTGGAAATGCCAGCTGTCATGCCCCATCCCTATCTGTCCATTCCCCAAGGCCAGCCCCAGGCCCCTCGCCACAGAAGCTCTCCCTGCCTGACCCACCCGGCTCCACCGGCTTTGAGTGCACGCAGCTCCGTTTGGCCCACCCTTTGAGGCCTGCGCACCTTTGACTTGGACTTGTGAATTCAGGGCTAAACCTTGGACCTCAGACAGTTTCCCAGGAACCCTCCCATCACCCCCACCACCCCAAACCCACACTTTTTCCCCCTCCCCACGCCAAGCCTCTCTTTCTCCAGCAGGGGGCAGCAATTTAATTTAAACCAACCCGATGTGACAGCTGAAGTTGACTTAGCGCACGTAGGATGTGAGCAAGGTGCCTACTTATGTGTGCAGCCAGCACCCAGGCAGGGGGCTGAGGGGGAGGGGCGGACACAGAGGTAAAGTCACAGAACCAGATCCAGCTGCCCCTCGGAACTCTTGAACATTTTCTCTGATGCTGGATTGAATTGAAGACCTGGGACCTGCTCCATCCCTACAGCTCAAAGACAGCTCAGGGTGGACACTCACAGAGGTCAGAGGGAGCCGGGCCCTGGGAGTCCTAAGCCCAGCCCATGTGGGTCTGGACAAGTCACTGCCCTTTTCAGGCCTTGATTTCCTCCTCTACATGGAGGAGGATACTGATTTCCAGCTTTGTGCATGAAATATGAACATGGCCCAAAATCCCAGCAAGAAGAATGTTAGGTAAGCTCTGGGACAGGACACTCTATACCATTCAGAGGAACGCCTCAGAGACAGAGTTAACGCCTGATCCTCGAAACCATGCCATTTGCAACAGTGATGAACGCAACGGTGCAGAAGACGTGGCCAGCTGTGGCTGTGACAGTGCACCAGGCTGGCCACTGCTGACGCACGTGCAATGCTGGGCCTCACTTCAAAACCCTTTCTTTCCAAGTCACTGAGCCCTACTGCTGTGCGCCAAGGGCTGTGATATGGACCAACGGTGAGCAAAGCTGGCAGGGTGTCTACTCTCCTCACCTCCAGCCAAGTGAGAGACACAGACAAACAGATGCAGCATCACAAACTCTGGAGGAAAGAAATGAGTGTGTGTGTGGGGGCCGGGGTGGGGGGGCGCTGACCTAGTTAATGTGGGGTCAGAGAAGTAGGGTCTTCTGAGGATGCGATGTTTCTGCTGAGTCCTAATGAGCTGACCAGGCGCATGGAGTACAGGAGAAGTGCACTAGGCAAAGGATGCGGCCCGAGCAAGAGCCCTGCAGAGAGAGCTGGCTTGGAGCAGATCAGGAGGCACTGAGTGGGAGGGCAGTAGAGGATGGGGCTAGAGAGATGGGCAGGGCCCAGACCAGGCATGGCCTTATTGGCCACAGTGGAGATGTTGGGCTTCATTTTCCCCTGTCATTTGTGCCATCTGAGTCTCAAACTAGCCCAGCTTCCCATTTCACAGCCAGAAAACTGAGGCTTGGAGTCATTATAAACAAACAAACAAACAAAAATAACAACTAGCCAAAAGACAGGCAAAAAGCAAGGGATGGAGAATTCAGTCTTGTCATTCCCAGGTCAGCGCTTATTACATAACCGTGAGCTTCCTCCAGCTGCAATATTAGGAGATTCTCTTACAGAGAAATCGGGGGGCTGCCCGCCAGATGATGGGCCCTGCCTCCTATCGGTGCCTGACCAGTGCGTGGAAGACAGCCAGTGTCCCTTGACCAGGAAGTGCTGCTACAGAGCTTGCTTCCGCCAGTGTGTCCCCAGGGTCTCTGGTAAATGCCTCCCCTCCACCTTGCTGACCATCGGACGGAGCTCACCCAGTTCCCTGTGTTGCAGTGAAGCTGGGCAGCTGCCCAGAGGACCAACTGCGCTGCCTCAGCCCCATGAACCACCTGTGTCACAAGGACTCAGACTGCTCGGGCAAAAAGCGATGCTGCCACAGCGCCTGCGGGCGGGATTGCCGGGATCCTGCCAGAGGTACGGCTCCTGGGTGCCCAGGGCAGGTGCCTAAGGAATTAACCCTTTCTTTCTCCCTCCTCAGGCTAATTCTGATTTAGGATCTGTGGCTCTGCACCTAAGCTGGGGACCAACGGAAAGAGTTCACGATGGGAGGCCTGGGGCCCTGCCCGCTGGACAGCACTATCTCTACCAGCGGTGGTTCCAGCCTTCTGATAATCACTGGCCTGCTGACACTTCCCTGCAACCCATCCACCCCTGGTTTCTCCTCCTGGGAGTCAAAGTCCATAGCCTGAGCTCGGAGGAAGGCCTCTGTATCACCCCAGTACTCTGCACCACTGCCATACGAGCTTCCCACCCTTCCTAACGCTTTCACACCAATCCGTACATGCTGCTTCCTCCACCAAAAATGCCCAATTCAGGCAGACCCTGACCTCTCCCTCAGGCAGCCCAACCATCCAGAATGAATATTCTTGCAGAGTTTTCCAAACATCAGTCATTCACCTCTTTCATGATTTTCACCATACCTACAAAATAGCACCATGATAGGTTGCACGCTGCCTGTACCACCATTTACTTAATGTTTTCTTTAAATGGCTCACTTTTGTATATAAATAAATTCATTTCAAAAGAAAATTGATATCACTACTATAAATGAGATCAATTAC